AGAACAGACAACCACTGAGTGAGATGGGAATGTGGGTGAGAGGTTAAGTACAGGAATTATTTCAAGATTGCAAAAATAAGTCTCTTAAAGACCACATATTGCATAGTTCCCTTAACAGGGAAGGCCCAGCCTAGGCAAACTCCTGGACACAGAAGATTAGTGGCTGCAGGCGGGGGAGGGGCAGTGTGCTGACTGCTACAGGAGACCGGTGGTGAATGCAGCGGTGGAGGCGGGCCCAGCGCTGGGAATGTACCACCACCGTCGCGCTGTGCATTTTTTTTTTTTTTTTGAGATGAAGTCTGGCTCTGTTGCCCAGGCTGGAGTGCAGTGGCAAGATCTCGACTCACTGCAACCTCCGCCTCCCGGGTTCAAGCGATTCTCCTGCCTCAGCCTCCCGAGTAGCTGGGATTACAGGCACGCACTACCACGTCCAGCTAATTTTTGTATTTTTAGTAGAGACGGGGTTTCACCATGTTGGCCAGGCTGGTCTCGATCTCCTGACCTCCTGATCCACCTGCCTCGGCCTCCCAAAGTACTGGGATTACAGGCATGAGCCACAGAACCCGGCCATGCGCTGCGCATTTTACGCGGATGAAGCGGATGGCCTGGGCACTGTGGACTGTGGGTCCAGGGAGCTGTTTTGACAACGTCTTCATTCCTGCCGCTGTAATGGGGCGCACGTGCACGCACGGACGTGGCTTCTCCCCAGGGTGTCACCGCGTAGGTATCACGCTGATTCCAGCGCAGCCGCCCTCGCCGGGCCTCAGCGGGGAGTGGCCGGGCAGCAGGGGCGTGGCTGGGAACCGGGCGTGGCCTGAGCTGGGGGCGTGGCCTAGCTGTGGGGGCGTGGCTGGGCCGTGGGGGCGGGCCCTCCGCGCAAGCATCCGCCGACGTGGGGCGGGGCCGGGCGTGCGGGCGGTTGGGCGGGGGCGGGGCCGGCGGCGGCGGGTAACGGAGGGGGCGGGGCTGGCGCAGGGGTGGGGTTGCCGTTGCGGGGCGGGGCGGCGCAGGCGCTGTGCGCGGCACTCAGCGGTTTTCCCTCCCCCAACGGCGCGCCGGCTGTGGCCGGCGCAGAGTAGTGCTCGGGCCGGGGGTCGCCTCCCGCCTCCCGCCTCCCGCCTCCCGCCGCCCGCCGCCCGCGTCGCCCTCGCCGCCGTTGGGCCGCGCCGCGCCGCCATGTCGGGCCCCGGACCGCGGGAGCCGCCGCCGGAGGCAGGCGCGGCAGGCGGCGAGGCGGCCGTCGAGGGCGCGGGCGGCGGGGACGCGGCGCTGGGCGAGCCGGGGCTGAGCTTCACGACCACCGACCTGAGCCTGGTGGAGATGACGGAGGTGGAGTACACGCAGCTGCAGCACATCCTCTGCTCGCACATGGAGGCGGCGGCTGACGGCGAGCTCGAGACGCGCCTCAACTCGGCGCTGCTGGCGGCGGCGGGCCCGGGCGCAGGCGCGGGCGGCTTCGCGGCGGGCGGTCAGGGGGGCGCGGCGCCCGTGTACCCCGTGCTGTGCCCGTCCGCGCTGGCGGCCGACGCGCCCTGCCTGGGCCACATCGACTTCCAGGAGCTGCGCATGATGCTGCTAAGCGAGGCGGGCGCGGCGGAGAAGACGTCGGGCGGCGGGGACGGAGCGAGGGCCCGGGCCGACGGCGCCGCCAAGGAGGGCGCGGGCGCGGCTGCGGCTGCGGCTGGACCCGACGGCGCGCCCGAGGCCCGGGCCAAGCCGGCCGTGCGCGTCCGCCTGGAGGACCGCTTCAACAGCATCCCCGCCGAGCCGCCGCCCGCGCCGCGCGGCCCCGAGCCCCCCGAGCCGGGCGGGGCGCTCAACAAGTGCGTGCCCGGCGGCCGGGGGCTGGCGGGGCTGACACTTCTGGGCTTTCTTTTGTCTTGGCAGTTTGGTAACTCTCATTCGACATCCATCTGAACTAATGAATGTTCCTCTTCAGCAACAAAACAAATGTACAGCATTAGTGAAAAATAAAACTGCGGCTACAACTACTGCTTTGCAATTTACATACCCACTGTTTACTACAAATGCTTGCTCTACTAGTGGAAATTCTAATCTTTCACAGACACAGGTAGGGAACATGATTTGTGAAGCTTTGCTCTTGATAAAATTCCTGTTGCTTCATTTTTTTCCAGAGTTCTAGTAACTCATGTTCTGTACTTGAAGCTGCCAAGCACCAGGATATTGGATTGCCTAGAGCATTTTCTTTCTGTTATCAGCAAGAAATTGAATCCACTAAACAGACGTTAGGTAGTAGAAACAAAGTTTTGCCTGAGCAAGTTTGGATTAAAGTGGGAGGTAAGCGATGAAGCAGCAGGTAGTGGGAGCTTATTAAAAACCACTTTTTTCTTCTTTCGCAAAGAAGCAGCGCTATGCAAACAAGCACTGAAGAGGAATCGGAGTAGAATGCGTCAGTTGGACACAAATGTAGAGCGAAGAGCCCTTGGAGAGATTCAGAATGTGGGCGAAGGTGCCACCGCCACACAAGGCGCTTGGCAGTCCTCGGAGTCCTCACAGGCAAACCTGGGGGAGCAGGCCCAGAGTGGGCCCCAGGGAGGAAGGTCTCAACGTAGGGAGAGGCATAACCGAATGGAAAGAGATAGAAGGTAATACGTGTGACTGCTTGTCAGGCTGACTCCTCTCGGTGATGACTTTGGGTTTTGACTATAGGCGCAGAATCCGCATTTGCTGTGATGAGTTGAATCTCTTAGTGCCGTTCTGCAATGCCGAGACTGACAAGGCCACAACTCTGCAGTGGACCACAGCATTCCTGAAATACATCCAGGAAAGACATGGAGATTCTCTTAAAAAGGTTAGTGGTAGGCCAGGTAGATTTTCAGAATTCTTCTGCTGACTGGGTGAATGTACTTCTGCAGACTGGGTGACTATACTTCCATGGACTGGGTGAACATACTTTTGTGGACTGGTTGACTATACCTTTGTGGACTCGGTGAATATACTTCTGCGGACCGGGTGACCGTGCTTCTGTGGAATGGGTGAATATACTTCTGCGGACCAGGTGACTATGCTTCTGTCAACCAGGTGAATATACTTCTGTGGACCGGGTGACTGTACTTCTGTGGACCGGGTGAATATACTTCTGTGGACCGGGTGAATATACTTCTGTGGACTGGGTGACTAGGGAGGAGCCGGCGTGTTAGCGCCAGCATATGCAGTCCCTCAGGACAGCCAGCCTGCCGTGATCCTGTCTGTGTGGTCGTGGCAGTGGCCTGCAGCAAGCCATCGTGGTTGGCTGGAACTAGACGTGTGATTTGAATGCAGGAGTTCAGTCAGCCCCTCAGTGGCCTAAAAGGAAGAAGGTGTCAGTCACAGGGCTGGTTCTGGGCCCTGCCTTGGGGGGACCCCAGTTCCAGGGTTCTGGGCCCTGCCTTCAGGGGACCCGAGTTCCAGGGTCCTGGGCCCTGCCTTTGGGGGACCCGAGTTCCAGGTCCCGGCCTCAGCGTTGCAGTGGCCAGGGTCAGTGGCTCTTTGGCCCTCTAGGAGTGAGCAGACCTTAGTGAAATAGATCCACAGGGTCCTGACTTTGTACCTGGTCCAAGCTGTTGGGGAATTGCTGCTGTTGACCCAGGCAGGAGTCTGACTAGAGAACAAACTAAGGTTGCTGCAACAAACAAGGACCTCTTCCAAGAAGGGCTCCCAGGCCTGGCGCAGTGACTCATGCCTGTGATCCCAGCACTTGGGAGGCCGAGGCGGGTGGATCATTTGAGGCCAGGAGTTCGAGACCAGCTTGGCCAACATGATGAGACCCCCGTCTCTATTAAAAATACAAAAATTAGCCAGGCGTGGTGGCGCCTGTAGTCCCAGCTACTCAGGAGGTTGAAGCAGGAGAATTGTTGAACCCGGGAGGCGGAGGTTGCAATGAGCCAAGATAGCACCACTGCACTGCAGCCTGGGTGACAGAGCGAGACTCCATCTCAAAAGAAGGGCTCCTGTGTCTACGTCATGGTGGGGCTAGAGAGAGGTCCCCGCAGCTGGGCTGTGTTGAGTGAGGGCTCGTCTCTTCAGCGCCAGGCAATAGTTTGTCTTGTCTCTGTCCCTTTTCTGTGTCCACATGACATTTACATCTTGCGAGTTGCATAATTTAAGTTGTTTATTTACATTATACATTTAATTGCATTCTATAGCGATGCTATGTTGAATGTATTCTGATCGGATCGTTTATGGTTATTTACAATGCAGTTACTCTTGAAGATTATTGTTAGAGGTAGACTGTTGATTTGTTTTGATAAAATAAAGCTTTTGTGTTTTAAAAAATGCTTTAATGTTTTGGCTTTGTGTATCTATTA